GCTCGATGGGGATAACTCTGACCTTACCTCATGGAGTCACTGTCAACCCACTGGTTGCACTGTCTTTGTGCACTGGCTCTCTGGAGTGAGGTCTTTGCAAACAAAGTGGAAAGAGCATCAACTTTGGACTCCAGCACCTAGATTCAGAGCAGGCCATTTCACTCGGAATCTGCTGTGCATCTGCAAGGGAGGATCATAAATTCGCCTTTGTTTCTTCCCAGTATCGACAGCCCTTCCAGAAAGAGCAAGCCTCATGTCATGCCACATGTACAATCTGAGGCCAGGAGCTCTCTTTCCCCTTTTCATCCTCCTGCCTGGTACACAATAGGTGTTTACTGGATGCTTGTCCAGTTGATTTCTTGAACATGGTGTGTAAAAGGAATCTTTGCAAATTGAATCTTCTGGAAAGCTGAGCTTGTGCCTACCATAGAATTCTGAATGTACCTATATGACGTCTTTGCAAACTTAAAACCTGAATCTTTGTAGTATAAATCCCTTGAAATGCATGTAGGCTGGACATCAAAAGCAAGCAATCTCTTCAAGGAGCAGCTAGTTGGTAAGGTCAGTGTGCAGGGTGCATAAAGGGCAGAGGCCGGAGGGGGTCCAGGCTAAGTTTAGAAGGCTGCCAGGTTAAGGCCAGTGGAAAGAATTCGGTGGGCAGCGAGGAGTCCACAGTAGGATTGATTCAGAAGTCTCACTGGTCAGCAGGAGACAAGGTGGACCCAGGAAACACTGAAAAGGTGGGCCCGGCAGAACTTGGAGTCTGGCATCCCACGCAGGGTGAGAGGCGGGAGAGGAGGAGCCCCTAGGGCGCCGGCCTGCCTTCCAGCCCAGTTAGGATTTGGGAGTTTTTTCTTCCCTCTGCGCGTAATCTGACGCTGTTTGGGGAGGGCGAGGCCGAAACCTGATCCTCCAGTCCGGGGGTTCCGTTAATGTTTAATCAGATAGGATCGTCCGATGGGGCTCTGGTGGCGTGATCTGCGCGCCCCAGGCGTCAAGCACCCACACCCTAGAAGGTTTCCGCAGCGACGTCGAGGCGCTCATGGTTGCAGGCGGGCGCCGCCGTTCAGTTCAGGGTCTGAGCCTGGAGGAGTGAGCCAGGCAGTGAGACTGGCTCGGGCGGGCCGGGACGCGTCGTTGCAGCAGCGGCTCCCAGCTCCCAGCCAGGATTCCGCGCGCCCCTTCACGCGCCCTGCTCCTGAACTTCAGCTCCTGCACAGTCCTCCCCACCGCAAGGCTCAAGGCGCCGCCGGCGTGGACCGCGCACGGCCTCTAGGTCTCCTCGCCAGGACAGCAACCTCTCCCCTGGCCCTCATGGGCACCGTCAGCTCCAGGCGGTCCTGGTGGCCGCTGCCACTGCTGCTGCTGCTGCTGCTGCTCCTGGGTCCCGCGGGCGCCCGTGCGCAGGAGGACGAGGACGGCGACTACGAGGAGCTGGTGCTAGCCTTGCGTTCCGAGGAGGACGGCCTGGCCGAAGCACCCGAGCACGGAACCACAGCCACCTTCCACCGCTGCGCCAAGGTGCGGGTGTAGGGATGGGAGGCCGGGGCGAACCCGCAGCCGGGACGGTGCGGTGCTGTTTCCTCTCGGGCCTCAGTTTCCCCCCATGTAAGAGAGGAAGTGGAGTGCAGGTCGCCGAGGGCTCTTCGCTTGGCACGATCTTGGGGACTGCAGGCAAGGCGGCGGGGGAGGACGGGTAGTGGGGAGCACGGTGGAGAGCGGGGACGGCCGGCTCTTTGGGGACTTGCTGGGGCGTGCGGCTGCGCTATTCAGTGGGAAGGTTCGCGGGGTTGGGAGACCCGGAGGCCGAGGAAGGGCGAGCAGAGCACTGCCAGGATATCCTGCCCAGATTTCCCAGTTTCTGCCTCGCCGCGGCACAGGTGGGTGAAGGAGTGAATGCCTGGAACGTACTATGTCATCATGTTCCTCCTTGCATGGGGCCAGGATCCGTGGAGGTTGCCTGGCACCTACGTGGTGGTGCTGAAGGAGGAGACCCACCTCTCGCAGTCAGAGCGCACTGCCCGCCGCCTGCAGGCCCAGGCTGCCCGCCGGGGATACCTCACCAAGATCCTGCATGTCTTCCATGGCCTTCTTCCTGGCTTCCTGGTGAAGATGAGTGGCGACCTGCTGGAGCTGGTGAGCCACCCTTTTTGGGAATGGCACTTCCTGCAGAGTCCCCCGGCCTCTCTGGCTTCTGCAGGCCTTGAAGTTGCCCCATGTCGACTACATCGAGGAGGACTCCTCTGTCTTTGCCCAGAGCATCCCGTGGAACCTGGAGCGGATTACCCCTCCACGGTACCGGGCGGATGAATACCAGCCCCCCGGTAAGACCCCCATCTGTGCCCTGCCCCACCCCCCCTCCTCTCCCACAAATGTCGCCTTGGAAAGACGGAGGCAGCCTGGTGGAGGTGTATCTCCTAGACACCAGCATACAGAGTGACCACCGGGAAATCGAGGGCAGGGTCATGGTCACCGACTTCGAGAATGTGCCCGAGGAGGACGGGACCCGCTTCCACAGACAGGTAAGCACGGCCGTCTGATGGGAGGGCTGCCTTTTCTCATGTGGTCCTTGTGTTCGTCGAGCAGGCCAGCAAGTGTGACAGTCATGGCACCCACCTGGCAGGGGTGGTCAGCGGCCGGGATGCCGGCGTGGCCAAGGGTGCCAGCATGCGCAGCCTGCGCGTGCTCAACTGCCAAGGGAAGGGCACGGTTAGCGGCACCCTCATAGGTAAGTGATGGCCCCAGACGCTGGTCTCTCTCCCAAGGGGTGACCTTGGCTTTGTTCCTCCCAGGCCTGGAGTTTATTCGGAAAAGCCAGCTGGTCCAGCCTGTGGGGCCACTGGTGGTGCTGCTGCCCCTGGCGGGTGGGTACAGCCGCGTCCTCAACGCCGCCTGCCAGCGCCTGGCGAGGGCTGGGGTCGTGCTGGTCACCGCTGCCGGCAACTTCCGGGACGATGCCTGCCTCTACTCCCCAGCCTCAGCTCCCGAGGTAGGTGCTGGGGCTGCTGCCCCAAGGCGCGGTTTCTCTGCCACCCACCTCCTCACCTTTCCAGGTCATCACAGTTGGGGCCACCAATGCCCAAGACCAGCCGGTGACCCTGGGGACTTTGGGGACCAACTTTGGCCGCTGTGTGGACCTCTTTGCCCCAGGGGAGGACATCATTGGTGCCTCCAGCGACTGCAGCACCTGCTTTGTGTCACAGAGTGGGACATCACAGGCTGCTGCCCACGTGGCTGGTAAGTCACCACCCCACTGCCTCGGCCACCGTTCACCATCTTTCACCATTCACCCCTGCACCAGGCATTGCAGCCATGATGCTGTCTGCCGAGCCGGAGCTCACCCTGGCCGAGTTGAGGCAGAGACTGATCCACTTCTCTGCCAAAGATGTCATCAATGAGGCCTGGTTCCCTGAGGACCAGCGGGTACTGACCCCCAACCTGGTGGCCGCCCTGCCCCCCAGCACCCATGGGGCAGGTAAGCAGGATGGCAGGGTGGGCAAGTCCAGGCACCCCCTCCTCATCCCAGGCCCTTTTTGCAGGTTGGCAGCTGTTTTGCAGGACTGTATGGTCAGCACACTCGGGGCCTACACGGATGGCCACAGCCGTCGCCCGCTGCGCCCCAGATGAGGAGCTGCTGAGCTGCTCCAGTTTCTCCAGGAGTGGGAAGCGGCGGGGCGAGCGCATGGAGGTGACTGTACCCCTCCTTCGTGTGTGTGTGTGAGCAGATTCCCATTTCCGTCTTTGACTCTAAGGCCCAAGGGGGCAAGCTGGTCTGCCGGGCCCACAACGCTTTTGGGGGTGAGGGTGTCTACGCCATTGCCAGGTGCTGCCTGCTACCCCAGGCCAACTGCAGCGTCCACACAGCTCCACCAGCTGAGGCCAGCATGGGGACCCGTGTCCACTGCCACCAACAGGGCCACGTCCTCACAGGTAGGAGGCTGGGCTTGCCCTGGGGTGAGGAGTTCACATCTGAGCTGGCTTTCCTCTGCCCCAGGCTGCAGCTCCCACTGGGAGGTGGAGGACCTTGGCACCCACAAGCCGCCTGTGCTGAGGCCACGAGGTCAGCCCAACCAGTGCGTGGGCCACAGGGAGGCCAGCATCCACGCTTCCTGCTGCCATGCCCCAGGTCTGGAATGCAAAGTCAAGGAGCATGGAATCCCGGCCCCTCAGGAGCAGGTGAAGAGGCCCGTGAGGCCGGGTGGGTGGGGACATGTGCTTTCTTTTCCTCGGGCTCTGGCAGGTGACCGTGGCCTGCGAGGAGGGCTGGACCCTGACTGGCTGCAGTGCCCTCCCTGGGACCTCCCACGTCCTGGGGGCCTACGCCGTAGACAACACGTGTGTAGTCAGGAGCCGGGACGTCAGCACTACAGGCAGCACCAGCGAAGGGGCCGTGACAGCCGTTGCCATCTGCTGCCGGAGCCGGCACCTGGCGCAGGCCTCCCAGGAGCTCCAGTGACAGCCCCATCCCAGGATGGGTGTCTGGGGAGGGTCAAGGGCTGGGGCTGAGCTTTAAAATGGTTCCGACTTGTCCCTCTCTCAGCCCTCCATGGCCTGGCACGAGGGGATGGGGATGCTTCCGCCTTTCCGGGGCTGCTGGCCTGGCCCTTGAGTGGGGCAGCCTCCTTGCCTGGAACTCACTCACTCTGGGTGCCTCCTCCCCAGGTGGAGGTGCCAGGAAGCTCCCTCCCTCACTGTGGGGCATTTCACCATTCAAACAGGTCGAGCTGTGCTCGGGTGCTGCCAGCTGCTCCCAATGTGCCGATGTCCGTGGGCAGAATGACTTTTATTGAGCTCTTGTTCCGTGCCAGGCATTCAATCCTCAGGTCTCCACCAAGGAGGCAGGATTCTTCCCATGGATAGGGGAGGGGGCGGTAGGGGCTGCAGGGACAAACATCGTTGGGGGGTGAGTGTGAAAGGTGCTGATGGCCCTCATCTCCAGCTAACTGTGGAGAAGCCCCTGGGGGCTCCCTGATTAATGGAGGCTTAGCTTTCTGGATGGCATCTAGCCAGAGGCTGGAGACAGGTGCGCCCCTGGTGGTCACAGGCTGTGCCTTGGTTTCCTGAGCCACCTTTACTCTGCTCTATGCCAGGCTGTGCTAGCAACACCCAAAGGTGGCCTGCGGGGAGCCATCACCTAGGACTGACTCGGCAGTGTGCAGTGGTGCATGCACTGTCTCAGCCAACCCGCTCCACTACCCGGCAGGGTACACATTCGCACCCCTACTTCACAGAGGAAGAAACCTGGAACCAGAGGGGGCGTGCCTGCCAAGCTCACACAGCAGGAACTGAGCCAGAAACGCAGATTGGGCTGGCTCTGAAGCCAAGCCTCTTCTTACTTCACCCGGCTGGGCTCCTCATTTTTACGGGTAACAGTGAGGCTGGGAAGGGGAACACAGACCAGGAAGCTCGGTGAGTGATGGCAGAACGATGCCTGCAGGCATGGAACTTTTTCCGTTATCACCCAGGCCTGATTCACTGGCCTGGCGGAGATGCTTCTAAGGCATGGTCGGGGGAGAGGGCCAACAACTGTCCCTCCTTGAGCACCAGCCCCACCCAAGCAAGCAGACATTTATCTTTTGGGTCTGTCCTCTCTGTTGCCTTTTTACAGCCAACTTTTCTAGACCTGTTTTGCTTTTGTAACTTGAAGATATTTATTCTGGGTTTTGTAGCATTTTTATTAATATGGTGACTTTTTAAAATAAAAACAAACAAACGTTGTCCTAACTCTTGCATAGACTTGACTGCCTAGGGTGATG